CTCTAATTCTTCTTGGCTTGTGTGACGTTTCACTCCTCTGGGCCTCAGTCTCTCCATCTGTAAAATGGGACTAATCTTGTCTGCCTCACACTTTGTGGGATAAAGTGAGATCATGTAGGCACCAAAGTAATTCGAGGTGGTGGTGATGGCAGTGGTAGTGGTGGTGGTGGTAGCGGTGGTGGTGGTAGCAATTCTCTTGCTCTCCTTTGGAGACTGCACTAGGCATTAAGCTTGTTACATTTTGTCTCCTGGTTTCTTGAATGTCTTCCAGAAACATCTGACCCTCTCATGGGCCTCTGGCATGTTAGCAAGATGAAAACTCTCTTGAGAATTTCTTTTCTCTATTTTCTTCTTGAATTCTCATGTGTTAATGTCTGCCCTCTTCCTCATAGCTAGGTGCCCCCATTTGACAGATGGGCAAAGTGAGGCATTCAGAGAGGTGATGTGACGTGCCCAAGGGGTCCTGCTCCCTGGAGCTCTGCAGCAGGAGACTGGATCCAAAGGAAATGGAGGCAGAGAGGCATGGGGGTCAAGCCAGAGCAGAGGGTCCCAAGCTCAGACCCTATTAGGCAGGTAAGGCTCAGGAATAAGAAACAGGCTGGTTTGCAAAGTCTGAAAAAGGGGCTTCCGTGGGACCTTGGGCAAGGTTCTGGTCCTTCTCTCTGTGCTGAGGGGCTGGAGTCGGCCACTGAGGACTCTGGGTCCACGGGTGAAACTGTGCCACATCTTCACACCTCTGGCCTCAGTTTCCATATCTGTGCAATGTGGTGGCTCCAGGAGGCACTGCCTGCCTCATGGGTTATGACTGAGAGGCCTGTGGGGATGATGTCACAGGTCCCTAAGAGGGAAGTGTCACCCCGATGGCCCCAAATGTCTTACTTGCAGGTGACCTTTGGTGACAGTGGGTGCCTGCTGTGGGGCCAGGCCCCCTCCCACCTCTTTCTCACTCCCTCCCAGGAGGAGCCCAGCTGCGGGTGGGCGGGGCTGGCGGGGAGCGGCTCACCACATCCTCCTCTTCCTCCCCACTCTGCACATGCGGCTGGGTGGCAGCCAGCGGCCTCAGACAGACCCACTGGCGTCTCTCTGCTGAGTGACCGTAAGCTCGGCGTCTGGCCCTCTGCCTGCCTCTCCCTGAGTGTGGCTGACAGCCACGCAGCTGTGTCTGTCTGTCTGCGGCCCGTGCATCCCTGCTGCGGCCGCCTGGTACCTTCCTTGCCGTCTCTTTCCTCTGTCTGCTGCTCTGTGGGACACCTGCCTGGAGGCCCAGCTGCCCGTCATCAGAGTGACAGGTCTTATGACAGCCTGATTGGTGACTCGGGCTGGGTGTGGATTCTCACCCCAGGCCTCTGCCTGCTTTCTCAGACCCTCATCTGTCACCCCCACGCTGAACCCAGCTGCCACCCCCAGAAGCCCATCAGACTGCCCCCAGCACACGGAATGGATTTCTGAGAAAGAAGCCGAAACAGAAGGTAATTCCAGCCCTGGTTTTCTGCTGGGACCATTTCTATGTCTTACCACCTTGATTCCACCCAGTCATTCAAAACAATGGCTGGTGTGCCCATTTCGCAGATGAGGCAATGAGGCTGCGAGAGGTAGAGTGATTTTCCCTCGGTGACTCAACTGGGACGTAGCAGGTCGGGCAGTCAAGCCAGGTGACCCCATGAGCTGTCGCTGCATCTTTCTCATGAAGCACGGGGAACGGGTCGGATGGTAAGAGGCCAACCCAGTTCCCTGTGCATGTGCTGGCTCACCCTCCACTGTACGTCTCTTGCAGGCCCGTGGGAGTCAGCATGCCGCGTGGCTGGGCCGCCCCCTTGCTCCTGCTGCTGCTCCAGGGAGGTAAGTGGCTGCCCCGTGGTCTGCGGGTGGGGCACCAAGGCCTCTCTCCCCACTGACCCTCCAGGCTGGGGCTGCCCCGACCTCGTCTGCTACACCGATTACCTCCAGACGGTCATCTGCATCCTGGAAATGTGGAACCTCCACCCCAGCACGCTCACCCTTACCTGGTAAGTAGCCGGGCCTCACCAGTCCCCGGGGATCCAGCCATGACCGGCTGCTTTGTCCTTGAAGGCAAGACCAGTATGAAGAGCTGAAGGACGAGGCCACCTCCTGCAGCCTCCACAGGTCGGCCCACAATGCCACGCATGCCACCTACACCTGCCACATGGATGTATTCCACTTCATGGCCGACGACATTTTCAGTGTCAACATCACAGACCAGTCTGGCAACTACTCCCAGGAGTGTGGCAGCTTTCTCCTGGCTGAGAGCAGTGAGTATCCTGGGACCCCAGGCTTAGGGTGGCCCATTTTCTTTTCCTGGGTTTTTCCACCAAGTCAAGCCGGCTCCCCCTTTCAACGTGACTGTGACCTTCTCAGGACAGTATAATATCTCCTGGCGCTCAGATTACGAAGACCCTGCCTTCTACATGCTGAAGGGCAAGCTTCAGTATGAGCTGCAGTACAGGAACCGGGGAGACCCCTGGGCTGTGGTGAGGAATGTGGGGATCAGTGCAGCTTTGTGTGACCTGGTGCATCCTTTCCTTGTACTGGCAGAGTCCGAGGAGAAAGCTGATCTCAGTGGACTCAAGAAGTGTCTCCCTCCTCCCCCTGGAGTTCCGCAAAGACTCGAGCTATGAGCTGCAGGTGCGGGCAGGGCCCATGCCTGGCTCCTCCTACCAGGGGACCTGGAGTGAATGGAGTGACCCGGTCATCTTTCAGACCCAGTCAGAGGGTAGGTGTGAAGCTGGGATGGACACCCCACTCGCCATTTAACCCTTTCTTTGCTTCCTTCCCAGAGTTAAAGGAAGGCTGGAACCCTCACCTGCTGCTTCTCCTCCTGCTTGTCATAGTCTTCATTCCTGCCTTCTGGAGCCTGAAGACCCATCCATTGTGGAGGTGAGGCCAGGGGATGAGGAAGGCAGGGAGGTGTCAGGGTCCTCACCCCTCTCTGCCCCCTCAGGCTATGGAAGAAGATATGGGCCGTCCCCAGCCCTGAGCGGTTCTTCATGCCCCTGTACAAGGGCTGCAGCGGAGACTTCAAGGTGAGCTCCCGACCCTGTGATGAGCTCCTCGGGTGCTATGACTCTCTCTTTTTCTCTCTCACAGAAATGGGTGGGTGCACCCTTCACTGGCTCCAGCCTGGAGCTGGGACCCTGGAGCCCAGAGGTGCCCTCCACCCTGGAGGTGTACAGCTGCCACCCACCACGGAGCCCGGCCAAGAGGCTGCAGCTCACGGAGCTACAAGAACCAGCAGAGCTGGTGGAGTCTGACGGTGTGCCCAAGCCCAGCTTCTGGCCGACAGCCCAGAACTCGGGGGGCTCAGCTTACAGTGAGGAGAGGGATCGGCCATACGGCCTGGTGTCCATTGACACAGTGACTGTGCTAGATGCAGAGGGGCCATGCACCTGGCCCTGCAGCTGTGAGGATGACGGCTACCCAGCCCTGGACCTGGATGCTGGCCTGGAGCCCAGCCCAGGCCTAGAGGACCCACTCTTGGATGCAGGGACCACAGTCCTGTCCTGTGGCTGTGTCTCAGCTGGCAGCCCTGGGCTAGGAGGGCCCCTGGGAAGCCTCCTGGACAGACTAAAGCCACCCCTTGCAGATGGGGAGGACTGGGCTGGGGGACTGCCCTGGGGTGGCCGGTCACCTGGAGGGGTCTCAGAGAGTGAGGCGGGCTCACCCCTGGCCGGCCTGGATATGGACACGTTTGACAGTGGCTTTGTGGGCTCTGACTGCAGCAGCCCTGTGGAGTGTGACTTCACCAGCCCCGGGGACGAAGGACCCCCCCGGAGCTACCTCCGCCAGTGGGTGGTCATTCCTCCGCCACTTTCGAGCCCTGGACCCCAGGCCAGCTAATGAGGCTGACTGGATGTCCAGAGCTGGCCAGGCCACTGGGCCCTGAGCCAGAGACAAGGTCACCTGGGCTGTGATGTGAAGACACCTGCAGCCTTTGGTCTCCTGGATGGGCCTTTGAGCCTGATGTTTACAGTGTCTGTGTGTGTGTGTGCATATGTGTGTGTGTGCATATGCATGTGTGTGTGTGTGTGTGTCTTAGGTGCGCAGTGGCATGTCCACGTGTGTGTGTGATTGCACGTGCCTGTGGGCCTGGGATAATGCCCATGGTACTCCATGCATTCACCTGCCCTGTGCATGTCTGGACTCACGGAGCTCACCCATGTGCACAAGTGTGCACAGTAAACGTGTTTGTGGTCAACAGATGACAACAGCCGTCCTCCCTCCTAGGGTCTTGTGTTGCAAGTTGGTCCACAGCATCTCCGGGGCTTTGTGGGATCAGGGCATTGCCTGTGACTGAGGCGGAGCCCAGCCCTCCAGCGTCTGCCTCCAGGAGCTGCAAGAAGTCCATATTGTTCCTTATCACCTGCCAACAGGAAGCGAAAGGGGATGGAGTGAGCCCATGGTGACCTCGGGAATGGCAATTTTTTGGGCGGCCCCTGGACGAAGGTCTGAATCCCGACTCTGATACCTTCTGGCTGTGCTACCTGAGCCAAGTCGCCTCCCCTCTCTGGGCTAGAGTTTCCTTATCCAGACAGTGGGGAAGGCATGACACACCTGGGGGAAATTGGCGATGTCACCCGTGTACGGTACGCAGCCCAGAGCAGACCCTCAATAAACGTCAGCTTCCTTCCTTCTGCGGCCAGAGCCGAGGCGGGCGGGGGTGAGAACATCAATCGTCAGCGACAGCCTGGGCACCCGCGGGGCCGTCCCGCCTGCAGAGGGCCACTCGGGGGGGTTTCCAGGCTTAAAATCAGTCCGTTTCGTCTCTTGGAAACAGCTCCCCACCAACCAAGATTTCTTTTTCTAACTTCTGCTACTAAGTTTTTAAAAATTCCCTTTATGCACCCAAGAGATATTTATTAAACACCAATTACGTAGCAGGCCATGGCTCATGGGACCCACCCCCCGTGGCACTCATGGAGGGGGCTGCAGGTTGGAACTATGCAGTGTGCTCCGGCCACACATCCTGCTGGGCCCCCTACCCTGCCCCAATTCAATCCTGCCAATAAATCCTGTCTTATTTGTTCATCCTGGAGAATTGAAGGGAGGTCAAGTTGTTTGTCAATGATTTGTCAGAGAACCTGTTGAAATGTGAATTAAGAAGCTAAGAAAATATTTCTTAGCAACATTTTCTTTTTCTTTTTTTTTTTTTTCTTTTGAGACAGAGTCTCACTCTCGTCGCCCAGGCTGGAATGCAGTGGTGCGATCTCGGCTCTCTGCAACCTCTGTCTCCCGGGTTCAAGCGATTTCCTGCGTCAGCCCCAGAGTAGCTGGAATTACAGGCACACACCACCACGCCTGGCTAATTTTTGTATTTTTAGTAGAGCTGGGGCCACCCTGGCCCGGCCCCGTCTTCCTCCCCAAAGGTCAGACTGCAGGCTGCAGGGCTGTGCTGGAGGAGCCAGCTCTAGCTCACCCATGCTTTTGCAACAGGGTCGGGTTGGAAGTCAGCACAGGTCAGTCCTGCGGAAGGTTCCTTCGTGACTCATCTGTGAAGTGGGGTGGTTGGGAGAGGTAGCTGAGAGAATGCATGAGAGTCCTCGGTGCCTGGCAGGAGGCTGGAAGGTTCTAGAACACTGATGGTTATAAGAGTGGGACTGTGAGCCTGGGATCGGGGGGTGTGAGACTTGGATGGGAGCACAAGAGTGGAAACACAGCTTCTGCACGGAGCAGGCGCAGCCCTCAACACCCCGTGCACCTGCACCCTAGGGACTCTTGGGTCCAGATGTGCTGTGGTTTTCACACCTTCTTGGGGGCAACAGGTTCCAGGAGCCACCTGTGGGTGCCACCTGAGCCACAGGCTCCCAGGAAAGCAGCACAGCTCTCCTGCACCCAGAGCTTGCTGGGTGGCGGAGGGGAACACAGATGGTTGGGGAAGGCCTGAGGCCAGATTGGGGGACTCTGGACTGGGGCAGATGAGGCTCCTCAGAATCCCACCTTTGAAGGGAACTCAGCTTATAAACACAGAGGAGCAAAGTTGGAGGGCCGGGCGTAGTGGCTCACACCTGTGATCTCAGCACTTTGGGAGGCCAAGGAAGGTGGATCACTTGAGGCCAGGAGTTCGAGACCAGCCTGGGCAACATAGCAAGGCCCCATCTCTACAAAAATTATTATTTTTTAAAAAAATTAGCCAGGTGTGGTGGTGCTTGCCTATAGTCCCAGCTACTCGGGAGGCTAAGGTGGGAGGATCGCTGGAGCCCAGGAATTTGAGGCTGCAGTGAGCTGTGATTACACCGTTGCACTCCAGCCTGGGTCACAGATCAAGACCCTGTCTCTTAAAAATAAAAGTTGGAGACAAGAGCTGGCTCACCTGAAAGGAGGGATTAGTAGGTAGGAGGGTGGATGGAGGATGGATGGATGTGTGGGTGGATAGGAAGATGGTATTAAGTTGGTGCAAAAGTCTTTGATATTACTCTTAATGGCTTTAATAAAAAGCTTGAAGGAAGAATGATTGGTTGGATAGACAGAGATAAATGCATACTGGAAACAAAGATAAAGATAAAACACAAGTTATACCAGGCCAGCAACTCTATTTTGTTCACTGCCTTTAGTCCCAGCCTGGCACATAGTAGGCACTCAATAAAGCCTGATTTGTAGCATTTGCTTATTTCCATGGTGTAATTTCATGCTC